TTGGGGTTGGGAAAAAAGCGCTTGCACCACAGAAGTGAGTTCGGAAGGTTTCTATGAGACGAGACAGGTTTGGACTAAGGACAGGGAACAAATCAGTAGGAATGGCAGGTGAGAAATAGGTTTAGGACTAACACGAATTATAGTGTCCTTTGGGAATTACCCCTTTCCCCTGCATGGCTCTTTTGGCTTCAGAGATGTATATAGCTGCTTTATTTTATGAATATCAAGTAGCTCCAAACCCTGTGGGGAAAAGCTCCCTGCTCTATCACTTGTGTTACACATTGCTTTTGAGTCATTTTAACGATTTCCCTCACAGTCTGCCACCAACGATGTGTGGACGGCAGCCAGGGAGGGAAAGAGGCATTTCTCCGATCGTTCCAAGGAATGATTATCTAGACAAAATCCTCAGCAAAATGACGAGCCAAATCATCCTTAAATCGTGTGCTCACTAGAGGCGAAAAGATGACCGAAAGAGGCCCGAACGCGTGGCTATGGGCGTGTCTGGGGGGAACGCCGGCCGCGGGGGTGCGAGGGAGGACTCGGGGGCTAAGGGCGGCCGGTGGCGGGACGCAAGCGCCATGGCGGAGCTGGGCCAGTGCTGACCATAGGGGGCGGGGCTCCGGAGGCGGCCACGCGGCGCGAGGCCTAGATTTTCGGCCTCGCATCGGCGGCAGACGAAGAGGGAGGAGCTTCGTCCACCCAGGACCCAGCGCCCCCAAGCCTTGCAGCCACCAAGGGCTTCCACCACAGACCCCTTTGTGTGCCTGCCCCCGCCCCGGAGGCGCCCCAGCCAGGGGCGCTGAGCACCCTCATTGGTTCAGCCGGCAGCTTCATCGATTGGCTCTCGAGTCGTCCGGCGTGGTCCGTTTTGCCTGGATACTACTGGTCGTCTGAGCTGCCTGTCAGGCCGCCTCGCCAAGCGATTGCCCCGTAGCTCGGAGTCCCTGGAAGCAGTTCCGGGAAACCCCGCGTGCTGCCGGGATCGCGTCTCAGTCCATCAGGGGGGGGAGGGGGTGGCGCGCGCGCCATTTCTAGTCGTTTTCAAAGCGCCTCGCGCTGATTCTCACGGGCCCGGCTGCCGGCCCCCGCTCTGCCCTGGTGAGTCTCGCGCCGGCCCGTGGGGGGAGGGGCCGGGAGCCCCGATGCGACCCGACTCAGCCCGGGCTCCGTGCCTGGTCCCGTTTCGTTTGCGCTCCGAGGCCCCGGGGTGGGGGTGGGGACGGGCTGGGGGCGGCTTCGGTCTAGTCCGCCCGCGCGGCTGTGGGCCTAGCCCGGCCGAAACGCTTCTCGCCCTCGCTCTTCCTCCCCCCGCCCCTTTAGCCCGCGGTCCGGCCCGCTGGGCGCTCTCCGCGCGGCCTGCTGGGGCCGGCCGTGCTTTTCCCGCCTCCGCTCGCTGCTCCATGCGGCCGGATCCCGCGAAGGGCCTGAGGCGCCCGCGGCCCTGCCGCTTCTCCCCGCCGGAGCCGCTTCGCTCCCGCCGCGGCCGGCCTAGCCCGAGAGGGATGTGCTGATGATCCGGACGGGCCTGAGGGGATGGGGGTGGGGGGCGGAAGGCGGGGTGCAGATCCCAGGGTTATCTGAGCCGGGAGAAAAGTTTTGTGTGAGCAGAAACCGAAAGGCCGATTTGTGTGGGAAGCCTCCCTCCCCTCCCACATTCTGCATGCCGCGGGCTGAGATTTGAAGGAAAAAATGACTACTAGAGGCCGTAGAACTTAGGCTCCAAGCGGCGCCTGAAATGGATAATTCTGAGACTGTCAGAGGCGCACCAAATTGGAAAGGCGATCCTTTTTCTTACACGGTAGTGGCCGTATTGCCAAATTTTTAAAAAAGTTAATGTAATATAGCTCCTGAATTTTTTCCAGCAGCATAATAAAATGGCTAATCAGGTGAATGGTAATGCGGTACAGTTAAAAGAAGAGGAAGAACCAATGGATACTTCCAGTGTAACTCACACAGAACACTACAAGACACTGATAGAGGCAGGCCTCCCACAGAAGGTGGCAGAAAGACTTGATGAAATATTTCAGACAGGTATAATATGCATTTCTTGTTTCTGACTGGTTAATAACGTTACCCCTTTCAATTTAATTTTTAGGATTGGTAGCTTATGTCGATCTTGATGAAAGAGCAATTGATGCTCTCAGGGAATTTAATGAAGAAGGAGCTCTGTCTGTACTACAGCAGTTCAAGGAAAGTGACTTATCACATGTTCAGGTAAGGTCGTTACTCAGAAATGTCTTTGAACAATTCTTTTTATTGAATTACTTGTCTGTTCTAGAACAAAAGTGCATTTTTATGTGGAGTTATGAAGACCTACAGGCAGAGAGAGAAACAGGGGAGCAAGGTGCAAGAGTCCACAAAGGGACCTGATGAAGCGAAGATCAAGGTAAAACTTGACTTGGGTAGTTGTAATGAAATTCAAGTATAAAGAGATGTATAATTATCTCTAGGCCTTGCTTGAGAGAACTGGTTATACTCTGGATGTAACCACAGGACAGAGGAAGTATGGTGGTCCTCCACCAGACAGTGTGTACTCTGGCGTGCAACCTGGAATTGGAACGGAGGTAAGTGTTCTTTAGCAGTTTACCAAGATCTTTGTTGGATTCTAATAAGGGGGTTTTATTTCAGGTATTTGTAGGCAAAATACCAAGGGATTTATATGAGGATGAGTTGGTGCCCCTTTTTGAGAAGGCCGGACCCATTTGGGATCTACGTCTTATGATGGATCCACTGTCCGGTCAGAATAGAGGGTATGCATTTATCACCTTCTGTGGAAAGGAAGCTGCACAGGAAGCCGTGAAACTGGTATGTGATAATTATCCACTGTCTTAGCAAGTTTTTGGGGTCTCTGGTTCTTTTCTTATTGCAGTGTGACAGCTATGAAATTCGCCCTGGTAAACACCTTGGAGTGTGCATTTCTGTGGCAAACAACAGACTTTTTGTTGGATCCATTCCGAAGAATAAGACTAAAGAAAACATTTTGGAAGAATTCAGTAAAGTCACAGGTAAAACAAAAATGTATTTAGAAATTACTTTTTGGATGCTTTTGGCTTATATATCTGGCTGTTGGTTTAACAGAGGGTTTGGTGGACGTTATTCTCTATCATCAACCCGATGACAAAAAGAAGAATCGGGGGTTCTGCTTCCTTGAATATGAGGATCACAAGTCAGCAGCACAAGCCAGACGCCGGCTGATGAGTGGAAAAGTAAAAGTGTGGGGAAATGTAGTTACAGTTGAATGGGCTGACCCTGTGGAAGAACCAGATCCAGAAGTCATGGCTAAGGTAAATACAGTTGCTTGGAATGGGCATAGGGTAATGACGGTTTTGTTTATTTGTTGCTTACTAGGTAAAAGTTTTGTTTGTGAGAAACTTGGCTACTACGGTGACAGAAGAAATATTGGAAAAGTCATTTTCTGAATTTGGAAAACTCGAAAGAGTAAAGAAGTTGAAAGATTATGCATTTGTTCATTTTGAAGACAGAGGAGCAGCTGTTAAGGTAGGAATTTTGAAATTTTGGTTCTTGATATTCGTTGTAAAATAATTTTTCTAATTTTTTATAGGCTATGGATGAAATGAATGGCAAAGAAATAGAAGGGGAAGAAATTGAAATAGTCTTAGCCAAGCCACCAGACAAGAAAAGGAAAGAGCGCCAAGCTGCTAGACAGGCCTCCAGAAGCACTGCGTGAGTCTACATTTTAGTAGATATATCTTTGGTTTTTTCTTTTCTCCCTTCTCTACTTTGCTAGGTATGAAGATTATTACTACCACCCTCCTCCTCGCATGCCACCTCCAATTAGAGGTCGGGGTCGTGGTGGGGGGAGAGGTGGATATGGCTACCCTCCAGATTACTACGGCTATGAAGATTACTATGATGATTACTATGGTTATGATTATCACGACTATCGTGGAGGCTATGAAGATCCCTACTACGGCTATGATGATGGCTATGCAGTAAGAGGAAGAGGAGGAGGAAGGGGAGGGCGAGGTGCTCCACCACCACCAAGGGGGAGGGGAGCACCACCTCCAAGAGGTAGAGCTGGCTATTCACAGAGGGGGGCACCTTTGGGACCACCAAGAGGCTCTAGGGGTGGCAGAGGGGGTCCTGCTCAACAGCAGAGAGGCCGTGGTTCCCGTGGATCTCGGGGCAATCGTGGGGGCAATGTAGGAGGCAAGAGAAAGGCAGATGGGTACAACCAGCCTGATTCCAAGCGTCGTCAGACCAACAACCAACAGAACTGGGGTTCCCAACCCATCGCTCAGCAGCCGCTTCAGCAAGGTGGTGACTATTCTGGTAACTATGGTTACAATAATGACAACCAGGAATTTTATCAGGATACTTATGGGCAACAGTGGAAGTAGACAAGTAAGGGCTTGAAAATGATACTGGCAAGATACGATTGGCTCTAGATCTACATTCTTCAAAAAAAAAAATTGGCTTAACTGTTTCATCTTTAAGTAGCATTTTGCTGCCATTTGTATTGGGCTGAAGAAATCACTATTGTGTATATACTCAAGTCTTTTTATTTTTCCTCTTTTCATAAATGCTCTTGGACATTATTGGGCTTGCAGAGTTCCCTTATTCTGGGGATTACAATGCTTTTATCGTTTCAGGCTTCATTTTAGCTTCAAAACAAGCTGGGCACACTGTTAAATCATGATTTTGCAGAACCTTTGGTTTTGGACAGTTTCATTTTTTTGGATTTGGGATAGATTACATAGGAGTATGGAGTATGCTGTAAATAAAAATACAAGCTAGTGCTTTGTCTTAGTAGTTTTAAGAAATTAAAGCAAACAAATTTAAGTTTTCTTGTATTGAAAATAACCTATGATTGTATGTTTTGCATTCCTAGAAGTAGGTTAACTGTGTTTTTAAATTGTTATAACTTCACACCTTTTTGAAATCTGCCCTACAAAATTTGTTTGGCTTAAACGTCAAAAGCCGTGACAATTTGTTCTTTGATGTGATTGTATTTCCAATTTCTTGTTCATGTAAGATTTCAATAAAACTAAAAAATCTATTCAAAACATTACCTATTTCAAATTCAATTGTGTCCTAAAACATTATTTTATTCGTAATCCTTGCAAGGAATATTGTTTTCAAAGTATAACTGCCTATGTGAGTGATCAAATTCATGCAAAATTTCTTGTTTATTCCAACATGTGTTGTGGATATTAGACTGAGGATTAGTCTAAATTCAAGTATTTATTCCAATTAGCACTTTCATTGATTGGTGTTCTCTCATAGTCTCTTCTAATTTTGAAATTTTATCTTTTATTAAAAAAAAAAAAACAGGTTCATAGACTTTTGAGCATTCTTGCAGGCATTGGATAATTTGCATTAAAACAAATAAAATGTGGCTGGGAAAGCAGACTGCAATTTATTTTGACCCACATTCTTTATAAGGGATAATTTGTGACTGAAGACCTTATTTGCTGGATAAGTGAATGTACATACAGGGAAAATTGTTAGTACTGTGGCGTCAATTGCACTGCGGACTTTAGTTTTAGTGAAAATGATCGTGACTACCATTTCAGTTACTGGTTTAGGAATATAATTTCCTATTACTATGTAAATTTGCTTTGAGAAACATTCATGCCTTGTAAGAGAGGCTTAAAAATATCCAGTAGTAATACCTTTGACTTTCTGTTAACACTTCGTTTATTTTTATTTATCTGCTATCCCTGATGCCCAAATTTTTTGTTGGCCAAGACATAACATCTATTTCCCTATTTCCTTTAGAAATTCTGATTTATTCTAATGACTTTTTTGCTTGAGAATGAGAGGAACAAAAGAATCTAAGCTTTACGGTACAGAAAAGTGAATCACTTTCAAATTACTATTAAGTTTTCCCCTCCATCTTATTCTTACGTGGTTCTCAAATGTTTTTATAATGATAAAAATATCAGAAGCCATTGGGGAATAATTAAAATGGATACACCATTATTCTGTGTTTTGTTCCTGTTTGGTGTCTTTGTGATAGGAATATTAGATTTCAAAATCATAAGCCACTTAATTCCGTGTAATCTTGGCTAGATCATATTGGGTTTCATGGCTTCTTTTCATTTCAATTTAAGATTACTATTTACTGATGAAAGTCAATATATTTCATTTCTTTTTCAAAGTACACTCATTACACAGTATAGTCATTTAACAGACCTTATTGATATTTTAGTTTTTTGGAAACTGATAAAGGAATTATGGTCTGTTGTATGATAGTTTTGAGTTAACATGGGTATTTCTTTGGTAAGACAGATCCAGTTGTTTTTCTTATGCCCATGTATGCAAGTAAAGACACCAAACATTCTTTAAATGCTGCTTTTAAACTTTGAAAGTACAATTTGAAGTTGTAACTATACATCTAATTAGACTTAAGTAAAACCCTGATTTTTTTCCTGGAAAGAACAAAATCTACAAATAAAATTTGAGTTGTTTGTATTTCTTAATTAGGTGTTACAAGCTACAAAGTTGTCATAAAGAATGCTAAGAATGGGGATAGAAATGATTCTGAGAAAACAAACCCTCGCAAAAACATAAGATTAAAACTTGGGTTCCATGTCAAAATCCTTTCCTTTAATTGCAAATTATATTTTGAATTTTAAAGTGGCCACCTCCTCCTCTGTCCTTTTCACTAATTAAAAATATATTTGCAGAGGTACCCTCTAATATTTGGTTTATAGGTTTTGTGGCTATTTTAAATTGTAAAGCATAATCCTATAAACATTAAAACTCAAGAGCTTTTCTTCTTTCATGTCTTGTAAATTAACACTGTAGCAGCATTCAGAGAAAATAGATTCAGAGCTCAACTTTTCACATAAATAAATCTAACAGTGTAATATATAAACCTGAAAAATGTCAGTTGAGGGAGGTCTTTATTCTAGATTGGCATTTTTTTTTTTTTAAATTAGGTACAAATTATGAGTGTAAGGAATTTGGTTTCCTGCTCTCCTGTCTTTCCATCTTTTTTGTTCCCCAAGCTAATTGATTTGGCTTTATTTATGAGCCTGTTACAGTAAAGTGTGTGTTGGGAAATATATTGAGGTATAGAGCTATTCTTTGTAGGTACCCTGGTGAGACCGATACAAATATGCCCCTCCCCATAATGGAATACTAATTTTTATTTGATCACTCATTTATAGCAGTTGCTTAAATGTATGTATTTATATGAAGGTATTTTAATTTTTAAGAGCAAAAAAGTTCTAATAAGTTGCCAGATTTCTAATAAATGCAGGTTTATTTGGTGAAAAGATAAGGAAAATGAGTTATGATTCTGTAGTTTTTTTAAAATGAGTTCAGCATAATTGTTTTTCAGGTTTTTTTAGTTACTGGGGTTATTCTGCATAAGAAAGCCCAATGCTTTCTGATAGTAGGAGATAATTTTTCTCTCTTTTGACTTTGAAATCTGACTTAGGAGATGAATTCTTTTTAAAAAGGTCAGCATGCAAAAAAATAAATTATATATTTTAAATTCTAAAAGAGAAGGGACATAAAATTTCACTCCTAGCATAAAGCCATATAATATTATTCTTGAAACTCATTACATCATTTGCCTCCTGCCCATTTGAATATAATCATACCTACGTTTTATTAATTGTGCATTTGTAAAACCAAACCCTTCCAGTAAATACTTGCTATAAGGCTATTGCTTGTCAATTATCAAGGCTTCTAAATATGTTAAAACTTGTCATTTTGATTTTTCAAAGATAATTTTATTATACTGAGCTACCAATATTCTTAAAGAAAACTAACCAAAGTTAATATTAGTGTAGTCCATTATTATGTGGACAATTATTATGTGGAATCTCTTAAGTGAGCAACTAAGAAAAAGCCTTATAGAAAGACTACACTGGATTTATAAGTGTGTTTATGTTTCTCTAAGAATGGGAGCTTCTGTTAACTTAGGGGTGGAGTTGTTCTGAGGAAACCAGTAGATTGGATGACTGACTGGAGAATCCAGAATAACAAATCCATTAGCCAGACATGTTTACTTTTATATTAGAAGTTTGTTGATTAGGTCTTAATTTTCAAACGCAAACACCAAGCTTTAAAAATATTGCATATACAATGTATTGGTCAGCAATTTAATAATATTTAATTTGAAGTTAATTATTGTTAATCCTTCTAGAAAAGTTTTTTTTCTTTAAATAAAAGTACATATATATACTTTTTTATTTAGAGGTTACCAGAAGCTCTGGTTTTGTTTTGTTTTGTTTTGTTTTTTTGTTTTTTTAATCATTTTCAGATGTTATCCAGAAATCTGCAAGTGTACTTTTCCTGTTTTAACTCCTTCCTTTTATCACCTGACTATCAGGGAAGCGAGGTTGAGGCTGCCCTGACCTGACATGTCATGATGTCGACTTGCTAGGTGGGGTTCGCTGGGGACGATAACCAGTGGAATTGTTGGTAAGAACTTTTTTTTCCTATTTTTTTTTTTATCAGTAGTGGGGCATTAAGTGTGGGAGAATGCCCATATCCTATAAGTGGGCAATTATGTCAGCCTTGTAGAAAAATAGGACTTTAATATTAAATTATTTTGTTCTTAATAGGAACATATAATAACACTTCACTTACTTTTAAATTGGTAGCAGATCAGCAGGAAAGGCCTGCAAGTATGAAGTAATGAAATACTCAGGGTATATTTTAAGTGAGCAAAATAGACACCTTATAATCTTAAAAAGTCTCTTGGAGAGACAATAAATTTGCTTTAACTGTCATTTCAGTCTAGTATTATATTTTCTATATTTTGTTGGATAGATTAACATATAATGCATCTTAAAGAGATATTTATTGCACACTAATTTTAGTGAAAACAAGAAGACATTGATAGAATGGAGGGCTTAAACACCAAAGATACTATTTTTAAAAATCTTCCAAAGTAATCTTAACACTGTAAAATGAAACTTTAAAAAGTTTTAGCAGTTTGACAATAATGGCCTCAATTTAGAGATATGTTGAGACAATGACTTTGGGTCAAGAGGAAATTACATAGCTGAAATATTAAGACCTTGAACATAGCAGAAACATAAACCTATGAACAACTTGTGTTTTGTGTGAAAGCTAGGGTAGCTGATAGGATTAGCAGATATTGGTAGAATTAAGAGTCAATATTTAAATTATTGCTAAAGATTAAAATCCCTCATCTTATAGTTTGTAGGGGATTCCATGATGGTAAGGTATAGATTGAAATTAAATTTAGTAACTAGGCATTTCTGACCATACCATATAAAAAATAATTGTAATATGGTATAAACACTGATTAAAAGTAATTATGGATTTTCATGCCTGAAGAACCTTCTCAGTATTCTTACAGCACTGTATCTTCTTTATTGGTTGAGAATATCAGTCTAGAAAGACTTTCCTAGATGTTAAATGTGCTAGTCAGTGTCATGAATATAAACCCTTACTTGTAAGTTTGCTATAGACTAGTTGTACAACACTAGAATGAAATTATGTAATACTTTTAAGAATTGTAGTGATTGCAGGGTTGTGTTAAGGTAACATTTTATGCATGTGTCAGTGACAGAAAGGATCAGGGTATAAAACTTAGCACTAAATAGCATGCTCCTTAGGAAGTTTTAAGGTAAGCAGTAGGAATATTCATGTAATTCTGATGAGTTTATGTAAGTTAAGGAAAATGCAATGCCAGTTTGTTGACTTTAAACACTAAAAACAAAATACATTTTGTGGAACCAACAAAGGAGACATTCTGGGGAAAAACTTAAATTGCTCAAATTTAAATAAGGGCTCTCACTTTATATAGTAGATTTGTCAGGATCCCATGAACATTGCTTTTCTTGATTTCTCACATATGAGGGTTGGGCAAAAGGGACTTCTCTAGCCTCTTCGATAATGTAGGTAGACTTGTACTTAGTGAATCCCATTATAATGTTAGGTACTATGTTCTAAGACTATTTCTATAATTGGACTGAAGGCTCCTGCAAACATAAATTGCTGATATGGATATAGTAACATAAGAAATACCAAAATAGGGACATTTGCAAGACCTTTTCCATTTAATCATCAGTTTAATAAAAATCATGCTTTTGGTACAGTGTTCATGTACCATAACTGTATTGGAATATTTGTACGATGTTAAATATTTTTAATAAAATTTAACATGTTCAAAATGTTGTGTTGGTGATTTTGGGTGGGGTGTGAT